GGGACAGTTCTGTCTCCCCCACTGGACTGTGAGCCTCTGTGAGAACAGGGTTGGGGCTGTCTTAGTCAGAGCTGTGTCCCCAGTACCACCAGGAGCAGGGGTCAGCATAGGAGAGAATTCAGGACTGGGCGCGACGGCTCACGTCTGTAATCCCAGCACTTCGGGAGGCTGAGGCGGGCGGATTGCTTGAGCTCATGAGTTGAAGACCAGCCTGGGCTACGTGGTGAAATTCCGTCTCTACTAAAAATACAAAAATTAGCTGGGTGTGGAGGCGCACGCCTGTAGTTGCAGCTACTAGGCAGGCTGAGGCAGGAGAATTACTTGAGCCTGGGAGGTGGAGGTTGCAGGGAGGGGAAATCATGCCACTGCACTCCAGCCTGGGCAACAGAGCAAGACTCCATCTCAAAAAAAAAAAAAAGGAAGAGAATTCAGGAAGTATTTGTTAAATTAATGGATGGATACATGGATTAATGATAGTTCCCTCAGCTGGTCGGTTCTGTTAAATCTTCTGGGTCTAGGTCTATACACTGTCAAAGACCACCAGCTTGTCTTGTCATAGAGATTTTTTTTTAAGTAACTTTTATATATGGAACCTTTACTATGTTCTCGAAGTTTCAGCTCAGATGTCCACTCCTCCAGGAGGCCCTCCCTGCCCCTTCTCCCAAGACCACGTCAGGCTCCTCCTGGAGGTCCCCCAGTCCTGCTCAGTCTGAGATTCCTGCCGGTCTGACTCCAGAGCTTTTGTTTATGACCAGGATCTATATCACAAGCATGATTCCGGCTCATTTAATATTTATTGGCTGCTTATAATGAACTTGGCACTGGGACTGGTTATTAAGCTCTCGGGGACAAGGAGCTGGTCATTGTTGTTTTTTATTATCATTGCTATTGACTATCGTAATCGCAGTTCCCGGTCTCCAGGGTTCCTGGACTTCCCGCTCTTTGTGCTGGGCAGGGAAGGAAAGTGAGCCCTGGGGGTAGAGGGCAGAGGTGGGGTCAAAGTTACTTTCCTGCCACCACCCCTGTCTGTCCTGGGAGCTGCAGTTACTGCAGTGTGTGTGTGAGTTTGTAGCAGGGTGGGAGAGGAGAGAAGGGAGGTGGAGGGGCTGCACCTGGAGTGAGGACTGTATCTGTGTGTGCAAGCCGGGGCGACAGACGGCCTGGCACACTGAAGTCAGGTGCCGGGACCCATGGGGCCTGCTGACTCATGGGGACACCACTGGATGGGAATCCTGCTTTCAGGTGAGTGCCCTGCTTCCTTCAGATGCGGGAGGGTGAGTCTGTAAGTGTTGCCTCTTCCTGGTAGGACAACGGCAGGACCCTGTGAGAAGAAAGCCAGAGGGAAGGGGCCATGGCAGGCTTTCCACAGAGAGGCTTCCTGTCTCGGGTGGGTATGATGAGGCCCCATCAGTGCTTTTGCCTCCCTGAATGCCTCCTCTCTCCCCTTGTAGCCTCGCTTTGTACCGTATGGAGTCCTCCAGCTGCAGCCCAGCTCACCCTCAATGCCAACCCACTTGATGCCACCCAAAGTGAGGATGTTGTTCTGCCTGTGTTTGGGACCCCCAGGACACCCCAGATTCATGGCAGATCCAGAGGTAGGGGCCAGAAAACAAGACGGTCATTCTGATCTCTGCCTCTGTCTCCCTCGCTTGCTTTCAGAGCTGGCCAAACCCTCCATTGCAGTCAGCCCAGGCACTGCCATAGAGCAGAAGGACATGGTGACCTTCTACTGCACCACTAAGGACGTCAACATTACCATCCACTGGGTTTCCAACAACCTCTCCATTGTGTTCCATGAGCGCATGCAGCTGTCCAAGGATGGCAAGATCCTCACCATTCTCATTGTCCAGCGGGAGGACTCAGGGACTTACCAATGTGAAGCTCGAGATGCCCTTCTGAGCCAGAGGAGCGACCCCATCTTCCTGGATGTGAAGTGTGAGTCCCTTTCCATTCTCTCCAACCCCTCATGTTACTGCTGTAATTGTTCCTGTCCTCTCAGATGGTCCTGATCCTGTTGAAATCAAATTGGAGTCTGGTGTTGCCAGTGGGGAGGTGGTTGAGGTGATGGAGGGCTCCAGCATGACCTTCTTAGCGGAAACAAAGTCTCACCCACCCTGTGCCTATACTTGGTTTCTCCTTGACTCCATTCTGTCTCACACCACGAGAACATTCACCATCCATGCTGTGTCCAGAGAACATGAGGGCCTGTACAGGTGCTTGGTGTCCAACAGTGCCACCCACCTGTCCAGCCTGGGTACTCTGAAGGTCCGAGTACTTGGTGAGTCTCCTTTCCCGGTTCCTCTCCTTCATGAACCTGACTGTGTATCTCCACGTGTTTCCAGAAACACTGACCATGCCTCAAGTCGTGCCTTCAAGCCTGAACCTTGTGGAGAATGCTAGGTCTGTGGACCTGACCTGCCAAACCGTCAATCAGAGTGTGAATGTCCAGTGGTTCCTAAGTGGCCAGCCCCTCCTGCCCAGTGAGCACCTGCAGCTGTCAGCTGACAACAGGACCCTAATCATCCATGGCCTCCAGCGGAATGACACCGGGCCCTATGCCTGTGAGGTCTGGAACTGGGGCAGCCGGGCCCGGAGTGAGCCCCTTGAGCTGACCATCAACTGTGAGTCACCCAGGGCCTGGACCTTCCCCATCCCAGGGTGCATCACGTTTGGCTTTACACACAGATGGTCCTGACCAAGTGCACATCACCAGGGAGTCGGCATCTGAGATGATCAGCACCATAGAGGCAGAGCTCAACTCCAGCCTGACCCTGCAGTGTTGGGCCGAGTCCAAGCCAGGTGCTGAGTATCGCTGGACTCTTGAACACTCCACCGGGGAGCACCTGGGTGAGCAGCTGATTATCAGGGCTCTGACCTGGGAACACGACGGGATCTACAACTGCACAGCCTCCAACTCTCTCACTGGCCTGGCCCGCTCCACTTCAGTCCTGGTCAAGGTGGTAGGTGAGTCTCTCAGGGTCGCCTTCTCCCAGGACAGCCTGGGTCTTGATTCTGTCTCCTTGCCCAGGTCCCCAGTCCTCCTCCCTGTCCTCAGGGGCCATCGCTGGTATTGTCATCGGGATCCTGGCTGTCATTGCTGTGGCCTCAGAACTGGGCTATTTTCTCTGCATCAGAAATGCCAGACGGTAACACAGGGATACAGGGAGGGGGATGGGGAGGCACAGAATAATGAGGGCTTTGGGGTTTCAGGCCCTCAAGGAAAACAACAGAGGACCCCAGTCATGAGACCTCACAACCCATCCCGAAGGAGGAGCACCCCACAGAGCCCAGTTCCGGTAAGTGACTCTATGGTGGCTGATGCCTGGGGTCCAGCTCCTGACTGAGATTCACTTTTTCTAGAAAGCCTGAGTCCTGAGTATCGCAATATATCCCAGCTTCAGGGACGGATCAGAGTCGAACTGGTGAGTGATGCTGCAGAGGGAACCCTCCTTGATATGACCTCTCTGCAACTTTGTTTTTCCCCAGATGCAACCACCAGACCTTCCAGAGGAGACCTATGAGGTACATTGGCCCTGCTGGGTTTGGTTAAAGAACCTGGATCCTCTTTCGTTCCTTCCACCTCCAGGGCTTGGAATTGGATTGCCAATGAGGTGGTACTGGACCAGCACATGCTGGGGTGAAAAGGAGGCTGGGAGTAGAGGTTGCAGATCCAGCAGGAAAAAGGAGAGTTCTGGGCCAGGGCAAGGGCCTGGGTTCTAACCCTGCTTCCACCTCTGATTCTCTGCAAGAACCTGAACAGATTCCTTCCACTCTCTCGGTCCCTGAAGAGTGTAAGTTGGTACATTCCTGGCAATCTGTGTCTGTGGGCCCTGCCTAATTTCTCTGCTTACTTGCAGACGAAGCTGCCTTCAGCAAGCCGTAG